GGCAGGTATTTACTTTATTACCTGTGCCCCTCCCCCAGCCTACCCCAGAAGCTAATGGGCACGGAAACAGAAAGCCCCGCCCACGGCCTCCTGGCCGCGCCTGGAGCGCGCGCCCTGCAGCTGGTCCTCAATAAATAGCCGAGGAGGCGCTCCCCTCCCTCCCTCCCGCCGGCGCCGTCGGCCCGGACCATCGAGTCAGTCCTCCAGCGTCCCAGAGAGGGCGCGGAAGTGCCCCAGGGCCGGCGCGGGTTCTTCCGGCCGTGCGGTCCGCGCTTTTGTCCCGCTGGCGGCCGGGTTCCCGCGGCGCCGCCACAGCCAGTACGTGAGTCCGCGGCCGCCCGCGCTCCCGCCCCCGGCCCTTGCCTGCCACGCCCTCCCCTTTTTGGCCGGGTCTTGGCTGCTCCGCGGGTCTCGGGCGGGATGTGGGAGTAAGCGTGCCCCCTCCCCGCACATGTCTCAGTGGGTGCGTTTCTGGGGAGCGGAGGGGAGGGAAGACCTCGGGCAGGCAGAGGGGTGCAGGGCGCGCCCCTGGAACAGACTGGGCTCTGTGTGGGCCACAACTGCGACGTTTGAACGGACCAGCGTCATGTTAGGTCTGCTCAACGTTCCGAGAAGGGCCAGGGCCCCGCTCCGGTGTTCCTCAACTATTCATCCCTGTTTTGGATGGGAGGGGATCCCTAAAAATTAGCGCTTCAAAATACCCACCATTTCGTGCTCCCTCTGCAGTTAAGTTTGGTACTCTAGGACTTGAGAGTGATTGCGAGGGCAGAGAGACCTCTAGGGGTGATCTGATTCGACCTTCTTCCCCTCCGCTCCACCCCACCACCTTTTTTTCTTTTTTTTTTTTGGTCGGTGAGTGATGATGATAAGCTCCCGCTGCAGGTGTGAATAGAGACCCCGGAGGTGCGTCCTAGCCCTCATCTGGGGAAGCGCACCTGCATACAGACGGGTGCACCGGGGAGGAGGCGACCTGCCGCGTGTTCCTGCAAGCAGAAAAGGAGTTAACTAGGTAGGGAGAGGAAGGTCGAAGAGTTTCTTAGACCCAGGGGACAGCCTGCGGGAACCCAGGGGTGGGACGGAAAAGATCACTGGGGAATGCCAGGGCTGGGTGTGCTGCTCTAAGACATTTAAAGTAGTTGGCCAGCAGGAGCATTTCTTTGTGAAAGCTCAAGGCTTAAAAAAAATAATAATATGAAATATGTAATATATTCATATGGCTGGGATATTAAAAATATAAAAAGTTACCAGTGAAAGATTTCTTCCCATCCCGCTTAGGTATCTTCCTAGGCCCTACCCTCTTAGGTAACCACTTTTGTTCCTTTGTATCTTTTCCGAATTTCTGCAAATACTGGCAAATATAACTAGTTAGTTCCCCCTTTTTTCACACAGGTGATAGAAATCCTTCTAACTCCTTGATTCTTTCACTTTATCTTACTGGTCTCTACATGTCAGAACACAGAAGTTGTGTTTTGTTTCGTTTTGTTTTACAGAGCTGTGGTAAGTATTGGATGGGCCATTGTTTGGATGTTGAATAGGTGTCCTTTTCATTTTCTTGGTTTAGTGTCACATTTGAAGACGAGCACTGAGGATGAGGAACCAACTGAAGAATATGAAAATGTTGGAAATGCAGCATCTAAGTGGCCAAAAGTGGAGGATCCTATGCCTGAATCTAAGGTTGGTGACACATGTGTTTGGGATAGCAAGGTAGAGAATCAACAGAAAAAGCCTGTGGAAAACAGGATGAAGGAGGACAAAAGCAGCATCAGGGAAGCAATCAGCAAAGCCAAGAGTACAGCAAATATAAAGACAGAACAGGAAGGTGAGGCATCTGAGAAGAGCTTGCATCTGAGCCCACAGCATATCACACACCAGACTATGCCTATAGGACAGAGAGGCAGTGAGCAAGGCAAACGTGTGGAGAACATTAATGGAACCTCCTACCCTAGTCTACAGCAGAAAACCAATGCTGTTAAGAAATTACATAAATGTGATGAATGTGGGAAATCCTTCAAATATAATTCCCGCCTTGTTCAACATAAAATTATGCACACTGGGGAAAAGCGCTATGAATGTGATGACTGTGGAGGGACTTTCCGGAGCAGCTCGAGCCTTCGGGTCCACAAACGGATCCACACTGGGGAGAAGCCGTACAAGTGTGAGGAATGTGGGAAAGCCTACATGTCCTACTCCAGCCTTATAAACCACAAAAGCACCCATTCTGGGGAGAAGAACTGTAAATGTGATGAATGTGGAAAATCCTTCAATTATAGCTCTGTTCTGGACCAGCATAAAAGGATCCACACTGGGGAGAAGCCCTATGAATGTGGTGAGTGTGGGAAGGCCTTCAGGAACAGCTCTGGGCTCAGAGTCCACAAAAGGATCCACACGGGGGAGAAGCCCTATGAATGCGACATCTGTGGGAAAACCTTCAGTAACAGCTCTGGCCTTAGGGTCCATAAAAGGATCCACACAGGTGAGAAACCTTACGAATGTGATGAGTGTGGGAAGGCCTTCATTACTTGTAGAACACTTCTCAACCATAAAAGCATCCACTTTGGAGATAAACCCTATAAATGTGATGAGTGTGAGAAATCTTTTAATTATAGCTCTCTTCTCATTCAGCATAAAGTCATCCACACTGGAGAGAAACCTTATGAATGTGATGAATGTGGGAAGGCTTTCAGGAACAGCTCAGGCCTCATAGTGCATAAAAGGATCCACACAGGAGAGAAACCTTACAAGTGTGATGTCTGTGGCAAAGCATTCAGCTATAGCTCAGGCCTCGCAGTCCATAAAAGCATTCACCCTGGGAAGAAAGCCCATGAATGTAAGGAGTGTGGGAAATCCTTTAGTTATAACTCACTACTTCTTCAACACAGAACTATTCATACCGGAGAGAGACCTTATGTATGTGATGTGTGTGGGAAAACGTTCAGAAACAATGCAGGCCTCAAAGTCCACAGGAGGCTCCATACTGGGGAAAAACCATATAAGTGTGATGTGTGTGGGAAAGCCTATATCTCACGCTCTAGCCTTAAAAATCACAAAGGAATCCACCTTGGGGAGAAGCCCTATAAATGTAGCTATTGTGAGAAATCCTTCAACTACAGCTCTGCCCTTGAACAGCATAAAAGGATTCATACCAGGGAAAAACCCTTTGGGTGTGATGAGTGTGGTAAAGCTTTCAGAAATAATTCTGGCCTTAAAGTACATAAACGAATCCACACTGGGGAACGACCTTACAAATGTGAAGAATGTGGGAAAGCATACATCTCTCTCTCGAGCCTTATAAATCATAAAAGTGTACACCCTGGGGAGAAGCCCTTTAAGTGTGACGAGTGTGAGAAGGCCTTCATCACATACCGAACCCTTACAAACCACAAAAAAGTTCATCTTGGGGAGAAGCCCTACAAATGTGATGTGTGTGAGAAATCTTTTAATTACACATCGCTCCTTTCTCAGCACAGAAGGGTCCACACTAGAGAGAAACCCTATGAATGTGACAGGTGTGAGAAGGTCTTCAGAAACAACTCAAGCCTTAAAGTTCATAAAAGAATCCATACTGGGGAGAGGCCCTATGAATGTGATGTGTGTGGAAAAGCCTACATCTCACACTCAAGCCTTATTAACCATAAGAGTACCCACCCTGGCAGGACACCCCATACATGTGATGAATGTGGAAAAGCTTTTTTCTCAAGCAGAACTCTTATAAGCCATAAAAGAGTCCATCTTGGGGAGAAACCCTTCAAGTGTGTTGAGTGTGGGAAATCTTTCAGTTACAGCTCTCTCCTTTCTCAGCACAAGAGGATCCACACAGGGGAGAAACCCTATGTGTGTGATAGGTGTGGGAAGGCCTTCAGGAACAGCTCAGGCCTCACAGTGCATAAAAGGATCCACACAGGTGAGAAACCCTATGAATGTGATGAGTGTGGGTAACCTGAGGTTTCCATGTGCTCCTCACACAGGAGAGCTCCCGTACTTGAGCTCCAGCTGAACCTAATGCACTGTCTACTTTTGGGGAGATGCAGGCTAAATAACAAAGGAGAGGATGGCCACAGCTCAGGTGGGGATTCTGAGTGCCTCAGCCCCACTAAGCACCAGACAAGCTCCTACTGCGGCCCCCATCTACTCGCATGCTCCAGAAATGGGCCCAGGTCCTCAAGTGTACCTACAGCCAGATACAAGCCATTCAGGCTGATCCCAGACATGGTGGGGTCTCCCTTGTAGCACAGACCCAATGAACTGGTGCGGCTGAGCCTGCTCAGACCAGGGATGGAACATGGTTTAGGCACCACCCCCGGTTCCTTCCAGAGAACGATATGCAAGTGGGAAAAATAAAGGGGGAGGGAAAAGCGGGGAGGAGAAAGAGAAAAGAAAAGCCTGAAAAAACAGTGAGTATGGAATAGCCTTCCATAGGAGTGCATGTCTCTATTAGCAAATTTGTCTGAAGGTGAAAGCCTGGAAAATAATTTCATGTTTTGTGTATGAAGACACTGGGCGTGAAACGGTACTGAACACCAATCCTGCAATGCAGGGGAATTTTCCTCCGTGGGATTCAGAAATGAGAGGATCACCACCAGGACAACACCTGAAGATGGTGTTAGCTGAAGGCAGACATTGGGGACCTGAAGTCTGTCTGCATCAAGACCTTGAGTAATTGGCCACAGCTGTACCCAAGGAGTTCCTGGGCTGGGGAGACCCTTCATTTCTCTTCTCCAGCTTCAGCTAAAGGCCTAGAGACATGGAGAAGGAAGCAGAATACAGTACTTCAATTGTCTTCCTACTGAGGAGCCATTCTCATTTAGACCTGGCGGTTCTCAGGTCTGGATAGTGTCATTGTGCGAAGGAAGCCGTTTGCATGAAACCTGTGTAGAGTCAGTGAAGTATAGTGGCCGAGGACATGGTCTCCACAAGGAAGCCTGAGTTCAAATAAGGACTTTCACTTATTTCCAGATGACTTTAGGCAAGTAACTAAACTTGTGTGTCCTCACGTGTCTTTTTTTTTTTTTTTTTTTTTTTTTTTTTTTTTTTTAAGACGGTCTCGTTCTGTCGCCCAGGCTGGAGTGCAGGGGCATTAGCTCACTGCAGTCTCCACCTCCTGAGCTCAAGCAATTCTCATGCCTCAGCCTCCAGAGTAGCTGGGATTACAGGCATGCGCCACCATGCCAGGCTAACTTTGGTATTTTTGGTAGAGAAAGGGTTTCATCATTGTTGGCTGGGCTGGTCTTGAACTCCTGACCTCAAGTAATCTGCCCAGCCTCAGACTCCCAAGGTGCTGAGATTACAGGCCTGAACCACCACAGGCTACCATACTGGGCCCTCACCTGTCTTTTGTAAAGATAATAGTAGCAACCTCAGGTTGTAATGAGGGTTGGAAACATTAATAGTGTTAAGGTCCTTAGAAGGCTGCCTAGAATGAGAAGTATTTGCATAAGAATGTATGGAATAAGTCTGAAGTGTGGTGGCCCTGTCCAAAGACTCAGCATCTAGATGCTTGGGCAGTGGAGGACAACTCTTACCTGGAAGTCAAGGAAATCCCTCAAGGACCACCCCCTACTCAGACAAAACTTGAGAAGAAACATGAGAAAAGTTATTTTTTGGATGTTCCTGAGTGGTATCTTGCTTCTAAGTAAGCAATCCATTGTCTCTAAACAAACATGTTTTGTCTTTGTCGGGCTGCAAAAGGGCTCAGCAGGAGGAGCCTCCAGCTGAGGCCAGTAACCACACGTTGGGGGTTGAGGGCTGCCTCACGCTTGCCTTTCTGGCCTGGGCAGCCTGCTCACTCACATGGTACACATCTTGTTTCCCCTGTGTTTTCCCAGCAATATTCAGATGTGCTGGAGATTACTGTAGGAAGGGTTGGTGAGAGCCAGACTTTTACCATCTTAACCATGGCTATTTCTGGTGAGTGTCCCTTAAGATCTCAGAGGATAAGTAGTGGTCCTGGGGTGGGCAGGGCAAAGCCCCAGAGAGGAGCAGGTGAAGTTCCTCTGGTCTTGGGTGCAAACCATGGGGCCATATTCCATTCAGTGCAATAATATGGATTTATTTCCTGTTCTGTCATTTTCCCATCTGTAAAATGAGGGAAAAGACCTGTTTACAAGATTATTTTAAGGCTTAATAAAAATGCTCTGTACTTTATAAAAATTTTGTACAAACGTTGTTAAATTGACTATCTT